GGAAGAACTCAGGGTTTTATTGAGTGGTGGAGGTGGCTCTCAGCAGGATGGATGGGGAGCTGGAAGGGGGATGGAGTGGGAAAATGATCTTCCCCTGGAGTTTGGCCGTACAGTGGCTGAACTCCTCTCAGTGTTCAGATGTTCCTCCTTTTCTCACTTTCTCTGCCTGTCATTCTGCCATTCATCTATTTGTCTCATCTCTTCGTCTGCTTCTGGAGCCTGGGATTCAGGGTTTATATGGGTACAGGATAGGGTGTGTTGCAGGCCAAAAGGCAACTTTTTAGGTGCAAAAACAGGAATGCCTGTCCCAATCTAGGGCCGCAGGTCTCCAGGCTTGAGGGTGGGGCCTTTACTGGGGAACTGCCCTCTTCTACCCAGTGTTTCCCTGTCTCCTGTCCGTATCACTCTAACAGTTATGATACCAGGACCCTATTTCTAAAGGCCTTGGAAGATAATACACAGCATCAAAAGATACATTAGTTAGGATTGTAAACCCTAGCCATTGTAACTATCCTTAATTATTGTGAAGCAGCAGAAAATAACAAAAAAACATGTTCCACACTCTAGCAGAATATAGTTAAATGTAAGCTGGGGTGGGTTTATTGGTGTATGATAATTAGAAGGGATGGTTTACCCTATAAATGTGGCCATGAAGAACAGTATAAATATGCTATCTCTGTTACTGCTGGTACAGAAAGGGCCTGTGATACCCAGTGTAAACATTTGGTAGGCAGGAAAAGGGCTCTGGACTATGGAAGACCAAGGAAGTGAATACTTTCATTTCACCTAGACTCATGAGTGCTGTTGATTCTGCTGTATCAGCCTTGTGGGCTACAGTTTCCTTCTTCATTATTGCTACTCTCTATAGCTCATAAAGTCCTCCTTATGATTTCCACTGGACTAAAATGTAGCATAGTTCTTCCTGGTCTAGATGACACTCTTGGAAATGCACAAACAATGGATAAGAACTATGAACAAGAAGATTCCGTAGGATTCAACCTATCAGAGAGGACCTTGAAGTTCTGCTTTATGAGCCTGCAGGCAAAGAGTGATCATTTGCCTCTCAAGCAGCCTCTGGTCATCTATCTGCCTTTGAGCCATCAAGATGCCGATGTCTTCTCTTCCAGCAGCTATTTTGTCTCACATGACAGCTATTAACAATGTGCCTCCTCCTCCACTTCACAGTATACCAAGTGAGTGGGAAATACTTTGATGCTCTTATTCAATTACTCAAATTTTTAATTGATTTTTTTTCAGACTTGAAAAAGTCTAAGCACATTAATTATGGCCAGTTGAATGCATTATGCCACATTAGAGGACAACACAGGTAAGCTATTCATGCATTTCTTTTTCTGTCATACTTACAATTTAATTTCTCTCTTCTTTTTAAGCCGGAGTATGAGCAATATCTTATCAGCTCACGATACATTTATGAAGCAATATCCTAAAGTATTCCTGCACCAAAAACCCAGACTTCCTAAACTTTTCAAACAGGAGGAACAAAGGTAATGATACCTTCTTTTGAAAGCAAGGTTGAAACAGCATAAAATACTATATTTTCTTGTTCAGGGAACTCAATGAAGGCAAAGAGGAAAGTCAACATCAACAACCTGATGATTCTAACAATATAGCTGTCCATGTTCAGAGAGCACATGGTGGCCATATTTTATATAGACCAAAAAGAGCCACAGAGAAATTTGAAGAATTCCTAGCTATCTTAAAGAAATTGTAAGTATTTAAAATATATTCCTTCTTCTAATTCTCTGAATTTGTATTTTTTTTTTTTTTTGAGGCCCATTCACAGGACGCCATATGAACACAAAACTGTGTGGAAGTTCCTGAAAACAATTCCAGATTTAACCTTTCAGCTAAATGATAAGCATCTGAAAACACTTAGTAAGACTGTCTTTTCCGAAACCTGGTTGAAAGGCAGCACAGGTAATAGACTAATGTGGGATAAATTTGGCGAGCAGTATATATTTTTTGGCTTTGTTTTTTTCAGTGGTTGCAAATGATGGATTTTATGTAATACTGAAAGGCCTAGCTCGACCTCAAACAAACGTGTATAAAAATCTGATTGAAGGAAGTGATTCACCAGACTCGTTCATATCTCAGAGTTTCCACAGCTTCATTTGGAGTGAAGAATTCAAAAACTCTACACTTGCTGAGATGTACCTACCTTCATATGACTCAATGGTAAGAGATGAGTATTTGCTTTTTCCACAAGCTAAACATTAAATTGTCTCTGGTATTTTTACAGCTTAGCAAATGGAGTACCTTTGGGACTCTGGAAGTTATGCCTCAGAATGAATCGGAAACACAGATGTTCTCGGTGGTGACAGAAGACGATTGTGAAATTCTTAAAATCCCAGCAAAGGGATATGCAAAGATAAAGGAGGTAAGATGATATCTAATATTTTATATAAACAAATTAAAAATTTGATAATGACATTCTGTTTTAGGAAAAAATAAAACTTGAAAATATGCAAAAGTTGAAATTAATCCGTATGTGTCCTTATTATGAGGAATGGCCTACTTTATCCATATATGAGCTAATTGCACTCCTTAAATGGAAAAAATTTCCTCCAGGTCATGGTAAGTTTAATGCAATTTAGATCATTTTGTTTTGTGTGAAATGAACTATCTCTCTTCTTTTCAGTGATAGTGGAAAGTGGAAATATAATTTCTTTTGTGGGTTATATTAACTCTGGATGCTGTAACATTTATAGAAGTATTATAGGATTTGTGAAACTACGATCAAATAAAGTGGTAAGTTTTCAACATGTATTCTTTTTAATCAACATTAAACATCAATAATATATTTTTTTAACAGAAAAGATCTCAAAAACTTGTTTATATGGGGAAACTTAAGGAGAAGGAGTCCTTTGGTGAGATTAGCGTCCTTCTTCAAGTTCCTTTCACGTGCACAATCATTACCAAAAAAGAAGTTGAGATGGCAATCATTGAAGATAAGGACCTATTTGGTAAATGCATAAATATCTTTTAACTGTTATACTAACTTCTTGTTTGTTTGTTTGCCTTTTGCAGTGGCCTAGATCTAGAAACAACCTCAGTGAACATTAATTAAGAAAGTATTGACTAAATAATGGAATAATTGCATTCTGGAATACTATCAAACTACCAGCAATGAATTTGGTCTATTGTGACTACATATCCTGGATTCCCCAGGAAAGTCCCACTTTCGAATTGCCTTTCAAACACAGTTTTTATTAGCAGTCTTTCTTGGTTTGGATACTAAAATAAATATAGTTATCATTGCTTGATTTACCTCTGTTGATACGAAGGTTTTCTTTCAAGTG